CCACATCTCTACAAAAGATAAAATTAGCTAGGAGTGGTGGTGCATGCCTGTAGTCCCAGCTACTTGGAGAGTGAAGTGGGAGGATCGCTTGAGCCCTGGAGTTTGAGGCTGCAGTGAGCTATGACGGTGCCACTGCACTCCAGCCTGGGTGACGGAGTGGGACCTCATCAAAAACAAAAACAAAACCGTTATTGTGGCTTTGAGGCCTGGATCATACCTACATCACTTAATTTGGCCAAACCGGCCCATTTCAGGTACCCAAATACCCCACGTGCTTTCTTGCTTGGCTCTGGGACTAATGTGGTTACTGGTGCAGGGTGAATGGCAGGTATTGTAAACCACATTGTGGACCTAGAGTTGCTAGGACCTTTTTTGCCATTACACAGAAGCCTCCCTGAGAACACAGCCATTGGATGACACATGGCAGAGGAAGATAAGACAATAAACGGAGACACAAAATTATGGCCAGCGCGGGGGCTCATGCCTGTAATCCCAGAACTTTGGGAGGCCAGGGTGGGCAGATCACCTAAGGTCAGGAGTTCAAGGCCAACCTGGCAAACATAGTGAAACCCCATCTCTACTAAAAATACAAAAATTAGCCAGGTGTGGTGGCGTGGGCCTGTAGTCCCAGCTACTCGGGAGGCTGAGGCAGGAGAATTGCTTGAACCCGGGAGGCGGAGGTTGCAGTGTGCCGCGATTGCGACACTGCGCGACAGAGTGAGACTCTGTGTCAAAAAAAAATTATATATATATATATATATATATAATGACTAATACACATGTGAAGATATTTAACCTCAGTAACTTCAGTTAAACAGCAGTAAAATCCCATTATTTGCCCATCAGATTGGCAAAAACTTAAGAACTAGAGAAGAAGTGGCGAAACGGGCTGCAGCGTCGCACTCCCTACCCCGGCAGGTGCGCGATCACACACACGCCTTGCAGGGCGACTTCGACCGGCACTTCCGGTCCCGGAAGGTCGTGCTTTTTGACCCCGGAAGTCCGGGCGGGCGCCGAGCCGGGTGCGTTTTGCCACAGAGCCGTAAAGGCGCGCGGGAACATGGGGCTGTATGCTGCAGCTGCAGGCGTGTTGGCCGGCGTGGAGAGCCGCCAGGGCTCTATCAAGGGGTTGGTGTACTCCAGCAACTTCCAGGTAGCGGACCTGGGCGCGAGTAGTAGGGGTGGCCCCACCCAGCTTGTCTTCCTCGGCCACACAGAACGTGAAGCAGCTGTACGCGCTGGTGTGCGAAACGCAGCGCTACTCCGCCGTGCTGGATGCTGTGATCGCCAGCGCCGGCCTCCTCCGTGCGGAGAAGAAGCTGCGGCCGCACCTGGCCAAGGTGAGGGGAGGGGAGGGACGGGGAAGTGAACCTTTTGTTTTTGTCTTTGTTCCCTCATTCCCAGGTGCTAGTGTATGAGTTGTTGTTGGGAAAGGGCTTTCGAGGGGGTGGGGGCCGATGGAAGGCTCTGTTGGGCCGGCACCAGGCGAGGCTCAAGGCTGAGTTGGCTCGGCTCAAGGTTCATCGGGGTGTGAGCCGGAATGAGGACCTGTTGGAAGTGGGATCCAGGCCTGGTCCAGGTAAGCTGGAAGGAGTTGGGGGGTGGGGGAGGTGCCTACTCACTGCTCATTGCGTCCTACGTAGCCTCCCAGCTGCCTCGATTTGTGCGTGTGAACACTCTCAAGACCTGCTCCGATGATGTAGTTGATTATTTCAAGAGACAAGGTTTCTCCTATCAGGGTCGGGCTTCCAGGTGAGAGCTTAGAGCCCTGGCTGTCCTCATCTCAGGAAATGAATGAATGGTTCTTCCCTGGCAGCCTCGATGACTTACGAGCCCTCAAGGGGAAGCATTTTCTCCTGGACCCCTTGATGCCGGAGCTGCTGGTGTTTCCCGCCCAGACAGATCTGCATGAACACCCACTGTACCGGGCCGGACACCTCATTCTGCAGGACAGGGTAGGCAAGAGGAATAGAAAAGGGAAGAATGTTGTTTACCTGGCTCCTGTGCTCTGCCTGCCAGGCCAGCTGTCTCCCAGCCATGCTGCTGGACCCCCCGCCAGGCTCCCATGTCATCGATGCCTGTGCCGCCCCAGGCAATAAGACCAGTCACTTGGCTGCTCTTCTGAAGAACCAAGGGTGAGTGCCACAGGAGGAGGAGGAGGACATGGTGCGTGCTCAGCTCACCCCTGCTTTGCCCTAGGAAGATCTTTGCCTTTGACCTGGATGCCAAGCGGCTGGCATCCATGGCCACGCTGCTGGCCCGGGCTGGCGTCTCTTGCTGTGAACTGGCTGAGGAGGACTTCCTGGCGGTCTCCCCCTCGGATCCACGCTACCATGAGGTCCACTACATCCTGCTGGATCCTTCCTGCAGTGGCTCGGGTGAGATGGCGAGAAAGCGTGGCCGAGGGACTAAGCTATGTAACAGAGACACTCTTTTCCTTAGGTATGCCGAGCAGACAGCTGGAGGAGCCCGGGGCAGGCACACCTAGCCCGGTGCGTCTGCATGCCCTGGCAGGGTTCCAGCAGCGAGCCCTGTGCCACGCACTCACTTTCCCTTCCCTGCAGCGGCTCGTCTACTCCACGTGCTCCCTCTGCCAGGAGGAGAATGAAGACGTGGTGCGAGATGCGCTGCAGCAGAACCCGGGCGCCTTCAGGTACAGGGCGGGCGCCAGGGTCGTGGGGAGTGCTTACCCAGCATTGGGGCCGTTTCTCTTGCAGGCTAGCTCCCGCCCTGCCTGCCTGGCCCCACCGAGGCCTGAGCACGTTCCCGGGTGCCGAGCACTGCCTCCGGGCCTCCCCTGAGACCACACTCAGCAGTGGCTTCTTCGTTGCTGTAATTGAACGGGTCGAGGTGCCAAGGTGAGTGAGTGGGGGCGTGCTTGGGAGGCGCAGGATGGCACCGGCACATCTAACATCTACACTTCTCTAGCTCAGCCTCACAGGCCAAAGCATCAGCACCAGAACGCACACCCAGCCCAGCCCCAAAGAGAAAGAAGAGACAGCAAAGAGCCGCAGCCGGTGCTTGCACACCGCCTTGCACATAGCAGAGGCTCCGGGCTGACTCCTTCCTGGTGGGAAAGGAAGATGCCTGTCCTCTCCGTGGAGGACCCTGGGCCCTCACCGCAGGAAGCAGTTTGGGTTTTGAAAGGTTATTGGGTCCCTTCCTTGGGCTGTGTTCTTGCTGGTGAGCAAAGTGTTGCCTGCAAAAATAAAATGCAGAACGTACTCTACGATAGATCACAGTTTTTTATTCTTAATGTCACAAGCAGGAGAAAAATCTCACATTCATACTAAAAGTTCCAACTAGACTCAACAGGAATGAAGTCTCTATTTGTAATGGAAAGTCCCAGCCTCCCGCTGCCGTCCAGTGCGTGTACTGTACACATCCACACTCACACTCACTCAGGGTTCCCGGACCGGCTGTCCTGCCTGCGGAACTGAGGTAAACTAGCTCAGGTGCTGACACTAGGAGGGTCTACCTTACATAAGGTACAGGTAGAAGCTTGATTGCTAGGCCCAGGCCCACCCAGACCCTCCAATCCTAACAGGTATTTAGGCTTGAGGTTCACTCCCTCCTCAGCTGCACACGCAGCCAGGTATTAACGAGGATCAGAGCTGTTCTGAGGGGTGGGAAGGAGCAGCCCCACCACCACTCACTCACCCTCAGTCACATCGGGGAGGGGGCACCAGTTACATTTACATCACATTATTTATAAAATAAGAATTACATTTCATATAACATGGCCAGAAGGAGCTCTAGTCCCCCAGGAAAGCTGCCGGGGACAGCATTTGAGCCTCTTCTTTGCACAGGCATAACTTAACTATACAGCTAATTCCTAGTTAATAGCATTTATACTTAACCACCTCAATGAACCAAGCTTGAAGGAATTTAAAAGGCAATTTAGCTTAAATACAAAAATAAATTTTTGTTAAAAAACGTTTAAATATTTTTTTCTTTTAATTTAGACACACGCA